TAAGTACATTACAGTTATATATTAACAGGGGTGGGGCGAGAGAGCCTCAAAGGCCTAATTCATGCCTCTTTGTACGGAGGAACTGCTAATCCCAGTTTAAGCCCAAGAAACACGAGTAGTCCAATTTCCAGAGTTACCCTTGGCACATAAACCACATGTGGTTTGCAGAGTGAATGTATGAATAATACATTTTAAAAGCGTGTGTGCGCAGGAGGGTAAGGCAGACTGCTAGATACCCGGTTAGAGGCTGCGGACCTTTTTTTTTTTTTTTGGCGAGGTGCAGTTCATAGATCAGGGGTTTCACTCTGCAGCATGGTATAAGCACAATCACTAAGAACTGGATGCTACTTGCAGTTTTGTCACCAATTTCTTTGGTGACTTTGGGTGTTAAGTGACTGTTTTGAACCTCTCTCCTCTTAGGTAGATAATATCGGAAACCTCTTCCACCTACGACCCGCAGAGCGAGGGCTTGTCCCGGGATTTGTCTTGCACCCCCACCTCTCGCGTCTGCGCCACCCTGCGGGCGGCGCCGGCCCCTACCTGGCAATAGAGCCGATAAAGGGGTACGGCAGCGTAGGACGCCCCCAGCATGCCCACGGCGACAGCGGCCACGTAAGTGAGGGTCGTCTTGTTCTGCCGCCGCCGCTCCTCCTCCTGCGCGCGTGTGAAAGGGTTCGAGCTCTTAGGCCGCCGCGGCGGCTGCAATGCTGGATGCCGGGCTCGAAGGCTGCAGCGCTTCCATGTCCCAAGCCACCTCAGTCCTCTCTCGGCACCTCCTGTCCCACTCCACTCTGGCCTAAGAAACGGCTCTACCCTCTCTGCAGCCCTGGTTGGAGACCCAGGGTGGATCCAGCGCCAGCCACAGAAAGGAACGCACCTCCATCCAGGACGCCAGAGCCCTCCCATAACCCTCTGAACTAACACCCACCCGCCTCTCAGGGACGAGAGGTCAAATCTCGCGAGGCGTGCTCCGTCTCGCGAGATCTGGGTTGAGCCTGCCGCTGCCTTGGCTACCAGGCTCCTCAGGTGGCAGCGCTTGCAGTCGGGCTACGGAGGCCGGGTTGCCAGATTACGGGTAAGTTTGCGTTTTGCTTTGTGACTGTTACTGACATTAAAAGCATATTTTTTTCTCTTCATAGGAAAGCCATTTAAGAAGTTCCTGGAATAATATTAGTCAGAGTAATATAGGATCTGCAGGAAGTGTCTCAAGATAGTTGGTAAGATAATAAGAATTTAGTTTTTTTCAAATTGACAATTTATTTTCTACTTCTTCAATCCTAGGAAAAGAAGAATTTCTAGACTCTTCATCAAGATCTTCATTTATACAGCTGTTAAATCCAAGGCTACTTTGGTGAAAGCATGAATAAAAATACATCTACTGTAGTATCACCCAGTCTACTTGAAAAGTAATTTTTAAGTTTAATATGTTTTGAAATATTAACCTGTGTGTGCTAATTTACTTTATCTTAGGGATCCTGCCTTTCAGATGATTACAATTGCCAAGGAAACAGGCCTTGGCCTGAAGGTACTAGGAGGAATTAACCGGAATGAAGGCCCATTGGTATATATTCAGGAAATTATTCCTGGAGGAGACTGTTATAAGGTAAAAATATGTCCCATGCCCACCAAAAATACAGTTCCTTTATAAATGTTACTGTTTTTGTTAGGATGGTCGTTTGAAGCCAGGAGATCAACTTGTCTCAGTCAACAAGGAATCTATGATTGGTGTATCATTTGAAGAAGCAAAAAGCATAATTACCGGAGCCAAGTTGAGGTAACTATACTATCCATGAGATAGAATGAGTCATATCCATAAAGTGATTTCTTTTTAGTACTAGGTTAGAATCTGCTTGGGAGATAGCATTCATAAGACAAAAATCCGACAACATTCAGCCAGAAAATCTGTCATGTACATCACTTATAGAAGCTTCAGGAGAATATGGACCTCAAGCCTCAACATTAAGTCTTTTTTCTTCTCCTCCTGAAATACTAATCCCAAAGACCTCATCCACTCCCAAAACAAATAATGACATTTTATCTTCTTGTGAGGTAAGTCAGGTAATCTTAAATTTCTCTATATATGACATTGCATGTTCCTCATTTTCTTTCACAGATAAAAACTGGATACAACAAAACAGTACAGATTCCAATTACTTCAGAAAACAGTACTGTGGGTTTGTCTAATACAGGTAAATACACATTTAATTTCTATTTCCTGTTTTCCCAATTAATGTGCACCCTGTTGTCTCTTAGATGTTGCTTCTGCCTGGACTGAAAATTATGGGCTACAAGAAAAGATCTCCCTAAATCCCTCTGTTCGCTTTAAGGCAGAGAAACTGGAAATGGTAAAACCTTTAAATTTTCATTTTTCTTCCATAAATTGCTTTTCATGAGTCCTTTATCTTCCAGGCTCTAAATTATCTTGGTATTCAGCCCACAAAGGAACAACACCAAGCCCTGAGACAGCAAGTACAAGCAGACTCAAAAGGGACAGTGTCTTTTGGAGGTAATATTAGGTTTATTGTGTTGTATTATCACCCATGTTCTTACTTAAATGTGTTCCATTTTAGATTTTGTCCAGGTTGCCAGAAACTTGTTTTGCTTGCAGTTGGATGAAGTAAATGTTGGTGCACATGAAATTTCCAATATATTAGATTCACAGGTAGAGTATGCCCTATAGAATTGCTTTGACATACAACTTTTCTCTTATATTTTAATGTTGATAGCTTCTTCCTTGTGATTCTTCAGAAGCAGATGAAATGGAAAGGCTCAAGTGTGAAAGAGATGATGCCTTGAAAGAAGTAAATACACTTAAGGTAACCTCTAATTTAGTTTCCTTATGTTTTCTCAAGTTGTTAATTTGGTGGTTTTTAAATATAGGAAAAATTATTGGAATCAGATAAGCAAAGGAAACAATTGACAGAAGAGCTCCAGAATGTGAAACAAGTAAGTATATGTATTGTGTATATATGTGCTCGTTTTTAAATGACATTAATTTTGAAATCTTTAGGAAGCCAAAGCTGTAGTTGAAGAAACAAGAGCCCTGCGTAGTCGGATTCATCTTGCTGAAGCTGCTCAGAGACAGGCACATGGAATGGAAATGGACTATGAAGAAGTGATCCGTCTGTTAGAGGCCAAGATTACAGAGCTAAAGGCTCAGCTTGCTGATTATTCTGACCAAAATAAAGTAAGCAAAGCAGTCATCTCTTCCAGTTACCAGTGTAAATGCTCCTTTTGATATCTCTGTGCAGGAAAGTGTTCAGGATTTAAAAAAGAGAATCATGGTACTCGACTGCCAATTACGAAAATCAGAAATGGCTCGAAAAACTTTTGAGGCATCCACTGAAAAGCTTCTTCATTTTGTAGAGGTAAGTTTTTCTGTTCTATTACATTCATCTTTTATATCTCCTTCACCATCTTGTTTGTTGCTAGGCTATTCAAGAAGTATTTTCTGATAATTCTACTCCTTTATCAAATTTAAGGTAAGAAAATTTAAGTGCTTTTTGCAGAATATGTAAGTTCAACTTTATTTTATTGCCTTCATAGTGAAAGAAGAGCTGTGTTAGCTTCTCAGACTTCCCTCACACCACTGGGAAGGAATGGACGTAGCATCCCAGCAACGCTGGCGCTTGAATCTAAGGAACTTGTTAAATCTGTTCGTGCCTTACTTGATATGGATTGTAAGTTTTCTGCATTTTTTCACTTTTTAAAATTAAATATATTTTTGGTTTCCTTTCACTGTAGGTTTACCTTATGGGTGGGAGGAAGCTTACACAGCAGATGGAATCAAGTACTTCATCAAGTAAGTACAAGCATCTCAACCAAGTAAGCAATCTTTGTCTCTCCCATCCTCCCTTCTGCTTTAGAGCTTCCCATTGCTAGAAGGAAGCCAACCCAAAAGCATTCAGCAGGAGAGCCCAGGGGAGACAATCTATAGGTCTCTACTTCCTCCTGAGGCACAGACAAGATCACAGATGGAACTGAGAGGCAGGTGGGGAATAATTGGCACAGGAGTAATCCAGTGATTCCTGACGCATGTGCAAGAGGAGGTCTGCTATCTGAGAAAGATGAGTATGGGTGAGTAAACAAACCATTCATTTTTTGATGGGTAATTATCGCCCACCTTCTAGGGGCACAGATGCTGCCCATGGATGAGATACACAGTTCTTATTCTCACAGAGCTTACAGCCAGTCAAGTGAAGCAGAGAAGAAGGCAAACTCAGCACAGGGGAGGAAGTAAGTGTGACAGACGCACATAGTGGAAGCATGTAACTCAGGAAAGAGTGGTCTGCGAGGGCTTTTTGGAGGAAGTTATGCCTCAACAGAAATGTAAATGATTCGTAGATATTGACGAGGCATGTGGAGAAGAGGAAAGGTGAGAGAGCCTCCTGAGTAATGTCAGGGTGATGAGACAGAGTGATGCTGTGGGGTTCAGTGTAACCATGTAAACAGAGCACATCTTCAGGTGGGCAACCAGGTGGGGACAGTAGGAATAACCTGAAATAACTCTGGAGAAGTAAGCAGGGCTCAGATGCCAAAAGGCCTCATAAGCTATGTTAAAAAATCTGGACATTCCCCTAAGAGTAAGGGTGAGGCACAAAAGATCTTAAGTACGGTGTGATCATTAATTTTATGTGTCAGTTTTACTGTGTTGAGGGATACCCAGATAGCTAGTAAAACATTATTTCTAGGTGTGTCTGTGAGGGTGTTTCTGAAAAAGATTAGCATTTGAATCAGTAGACCCAATGAAGATCTGCCCTCAGCAATGTGGGTGAATATCATCCAATCCACTGAGGGCTTGAACAGAGCAAAGGCAGAGGAAGGGAGAATCCTCTCTCCCTCTTCTTGAGATGGGACATCATTCTTCTTCCCTCAGACATAATATTTCCTGGTTTTGGGGCCTTGAGACTCAGATTGGGCCTTCCACCAGCCCCACCCTCACCCTATCCCCACCTCCCCACTTAGTTCTCAGGCCTCAGAAGAGAGTCTCATCATTGGCCCCCACCAGTTCTCAGGACATCAGACTGGGACCAAATTACACCCCTGCTTTCCTGGTTCTCCAGCTTACAGAGGCATCTCCTGGAACTTCTTAGCCTCTGTCATCACACAAACCAATTCCCATAATAAATTCCCTCTTATCTCTGTACCTATAATGATACATATGAAGATACTGGTTCTGTTTCTCTGGAGAACCCTGACTGAAACACAGGGCAATGGCATAATAAGATTTGTTTTTAAAAACTCCCAGGTGTAGAGGACAGCTGGGCAAGGAACAAGAGTGGAGGAAATTTTCAGACTGGTCCCTTCTCTGGCTGTAACACCCTGGCCAAGTGTCTCAACCTCCCTAAGCCTAGCGCCCTCACCTGTTCAACAGCAATAATCAGGCCTGTCTTGCCTACCTCACTAGATTATTGCAAGCAGTGAAGGGACGTGAACAGGCTCTGGCAACCAGAAAGCACAGTCATAATTCCAAATAACATGATGAAAAGAAAATGTGGCTGATATTGTTAATTTCCCAAGGAAATCTGTGTAGTCCTCTGACTCATTTTGCAAAGACTGGAGAGGAAATGGAGAAGGAAGCACACCAGAGCCAACACTTTGAAAGGAGGTTGTTCATTCCATCACTTTCGAAATGGAGATTCTGTCCTCCTGGCTGTGTGGCACATGATTGCTGTCCAATAAACAGGAATTGATGAATGGCTGAGTGAGGCTTTGTTTTGTTTTCATTTTTCAAACTCTTATGACTGCAGAGGGGAAAACTAAATCAATGCCATATGCCTGTAAAAATCCCTCTGACATCTTTTATTGTAATGGAAGATGACAATGGTTATCAGAGCAGAAGGAACATGCCTGAGTGAAAGTAAATACCAAACACCTTTTGGGAAACAAAGCACCTCCTGGTGACCTTTGCAGCTGTTCCACTCCCTAAATTATGGCAACCTGGAGTTGTCTAATGACAGTCTAACCAGGATTTCCTCTTGTTTTCAAATGTGTGCGTCCTCCCTCTCCCTGGGTTGTGCAGAATTTTAAATGTCACAGTAATCACATTTTTCCCGAGGATAACATGAAATATCATTGGAGCTTAATGGAGATGAACAAATGATCAAATTCAGATGTTGGTGATATATCATGTTAGAGGAATGAGATCTATTCCACAAGCTGCAAAGCCTCTAAATTTTGTTAACACAAATAAGAAATAAAGTAGCAAAAGCTACTATTTCTGAGTCCCTACCATGCACCCCACCCTGTTCCAAGTACTTTACACCTATCATCTCATTTAATCCTGACGGTTCTTCAGCGTGGGCATTATTGTCCCCATTTAACACATAAATTCAGATAAATTCATTGAACTATTTAAAGCCACATGGCATGTGGTTTTGTGAATGTCCCCCATTCAAGCTATATGGCCTTAATAAAGTTACTTACCTGCTGTCAGCCTCATCTGCAGAATGCAAATATCAAAGACCTCTCACTCATAAGATTGTGAAGGATTACATTAAATAAGTTATGTGTAGCACTTAAGTACAGTGCCTGCTATACTGCAATCACTTACTGTATTAGTCAGAATTCTCCAGAGAACCAATAGGAGATATATAGATTTGTTTTATACATATAAGGAGATTTATTGTAAGGAATTGGTTCACATGATTAAAGAGGCTGTGAATTCCCATGACCTGCTATCTGCAAGCTACAGTAGACTCCAAAGAGCTAGTGGTATAGTGTCAGTATGAGTCTGAAGGCCTAAGAACCAGGACAGCTGAGGTCCAGTTCAAGTGCAGGAGAAGATCAATGTTCCAGCTCAAAAACAGAGAGAAAGAAATCTTTCTTACTCAGCTTTTATTCATCCAGACCTTCAATGGAGGAAGAGGCCTAACCCATACTGGGGAGGAAAATCTGTTTTACTCATTCTATCCATTCAAATATTAATCTCACCCAGAAATACCCTCACAGACACACCCAGAAATGTTTAATAGGATATCTGGGCACTCTGTGCCCCAGTCAAGTTGACATATAAAATCACACTAAATAGTGCCTTATTAGCAATATTATTGTGATTGTTATTATTGTAGATCTGGTATTTTACATCTGTCTAGCCCTTTCCACATTGCCCGAAACCAAAACCAATCATCAGTATAATCATAATGAAATCAAAGCTACATATAATTTTTTTCTTCCCTTAGGAAATTTTTCAACATCTTGCACATTTAATTCATGGCAAGAGTTACTACCACTGGGACTATTTAATACTCTTGGGGAAAAGTGGAAATATATGATAGCAATTCAGAAATAAAGGAATGTCTCATATTGATTCCTAGAGCATGGAAAAAAAAATAAAGGAGGGGGCCTAATTAACAGCTTCTTGCCAACCCTTCAGACTAGACCTGTGAGTATAGGTAACCAAGCAAAGAAGAGCTTAGACCATGAACTAAAAGAAAGCACATCCTTGGGCTGCAGGCATCTCATTAGACTCTCCTATATAAAACTGAACAAAAATGAGTTCAAATCTGAAGGCAAAAAGCTATATACAGTTGATCCTTGAACAACATGAATTTGAACTGCATGGGTCCACATATACATGGATTTTCTCCTACTTCTGCTACCCATGAGATAGCAAGACCAACCCCTCCTTTTCCTCCTCTTCCTCTTCCTCTCCCTATTCAATATGAAGATGATGAAGATGAAGATCTTTATTATGATCCACTTCCACTTAATGAGTAGTAAATGTATTTTATCTTATGATTTTCTTAATGTTTTCTTTTCTCTAGCTTATTTTGTTGTAAGAATATAGTATAAACTATATGTTACATACAAAATATGTGTTAATCAACTTTATGTTATCAGTGTGTTATTATCAGACTCAAAAGTTATATGTGGATTTCTGACTGCAGCAGTGTGGCGAGATTGGCACCCCTAACACTAGCATCATTCAAGGGTCAACTGTATATATCTATACCACAAAATATTCCATGGAATTTTCCTTGACTCAAACCGATATCTCATTTACTAAGGTGCCCACTTTCTACCCACCACCTCCATGTCTGGTGGTGGAGTGAGAAAGAGCTGAGCTTGACATGAAGCCCTGCCACATACTAGCTTTGTTACCTTGAGCTAAATACTCATCTCTGAGCTGCAGGTGCCTCCTCCATTGGGCACAAAACCAACTCAACAGAGTCATTATGAAGGTTAAGGAGGTGCCTGGCTCTATGTCTGGCACATGATAAGACCGTCGTAAATGTGAGCTTTCTTCCACTCTCTTCCTCTCACCTCCATAAGGAAAAAGTAGTAATATTTTCTTAAATAGCTACTGTTTGGGGACAACTGAAAGATGCCATTTGTTCTTCTTTGCATAAGGAGAAACCTAGAACTAAAAGAACTATAGGAACTTTCAAGTCCACTGGTCATCAAACGATACTCTGTGAAGCCTTGTTGGGGAGTTTGAGGTTGGGTGAGATTTCTGTCCCTGTTCACCCCTACACTTCAACCTGAGTTCTTTTTACTTGCTTTATGTATGTATTTAAGACCTTGCTTTAACAAAGGAATCCCCAGAAAATAATTGCAAACCACCAGTCTAAAGAATTACAATTTAGAGATGAGGAAATGGAGACTTTACAGGTAAGGCAACCAACTCTACAATCATTTGAAACAGAATCAGAATTGAAAGGCTGGTTTCTGAACTCTGAGACCACCATGCTTTCTGTCATTAAGCTGTAACACCTCACTATTACCAGTGTGGGAACAATAATGTGATATGACAGAAAGCCTCCCTCATCACAGAGAAACTTAGGTTTGGCTCAGGTTTACTGAGGGGAGTTTCCCATGAAGAGACTTAAGACAAGAGGAAAGACCATTTTAGGCATATCTCAGAGGTCAAGGTGGATAGCACCTGCTCTGTATGGCCTATAGAAGTCAAAATTCCTTTTAGATTCCTATTCCAAGACTTCATCCTACATCATGTCAACTGACACAAAACAATCCATTTTTTACTTTCTGCTACAAGAGCTGAGTATACTTCAATTCACTAACATTTGGGGGAATGGAGGTGGAGACAGATGCAGGTTCACTTTGCTAAACTCATAACATTACTCTATCACACTAGCAACCTATGCTTCTTAACCTTTCACCTTTGTTTCTTCTCAGCTCCTTCATCTGATTGTCACATAAGACTCTAAATTCTTCTGCTACTTTGCAGACTTATCTAGTTTTTCTACCATTCTTGAATATTCAGAACTACCAAGGTGCTTAGCAATTTGAAAAAGTCCTCATGCTATCAATAATCAGCCTTCTTAGAATGTAGTTGTAATTATAGGTACAAATTTTTTAAATAAATCTTAAATTAAATTGTATTCTATTATAGGAAAAACAGAGTCACCTATGATACAATGAGAGGATAAAGCAGTAATGCTGAATTTTTCCTACTCAAATTTCACCTTCCCTTTGGAGTGCTGTCACAATTCTTTTGCTGATATCTCATTCAGGCCCTGGAAAATGTTATTTTCACCTTAAAATTCACAGCCCAAGCCTGAACTGCATCCCTCTCCTTGGTTCCCATAAGAAGCACAGAGAAAGGGAAATTTAATTTTTAAGATAATTAAATAGCATCTGAAATGGTGGACTAAGTAGTTCAAACCAACACTCCCACTGAAGACAATTAGAAAATCCGGACTTAAAAATAATCGCTAAAGTCATTGGAAAGCTGAAAAGGCAATGAGAAATGCTAAGACTGATATCTGAAAGAAGATGGAAACCAATAGAGATAAGTTAAACATTTGAGCCTATTTACCCTTAGGGTATCTGCTGATTCTAGAAGGGGTGAGTAAGGGTATGAGTTACTGAACAGAAATTTTAACAGATTCATTAGCGTTAAAGAGACAAAAGTAGGAGGAGTCCAGAGCCCACCAAAGGGGTACTGATAAATCTTTGGAACTTTAAAGGCTCAACATCCTATGAGTAAGGGTAAAGTGGAAGATTAACCCTTGCAGAAACTGAAGACAAGATTAAAATCATTTCAGTCCCTGAAACTGGATCAATATAACTCAAAGATTCTAGTGCCCCTACTTATCTTCCATAAATAAACACAAATTATCTTTTTCTTTTTTCTTAATTTTCATACTACCATATCCAGCAGGTGGTAAAAAGAAACCAAGCACATGAGAAGACAAGGCAAGAATCAAGAGAAAACAGCAAAAAGAGAGTTCTAGATAATGGAATTATTAGTCACAAACTTTAGCAATTCTTATAAAGGAGATAAAAGACGAAATTCGAGATTTTGGCAGATAATTGGAAACCACAGAAAAGGGGATACTTTAGAGCTAAAAGATATAACCAAAATTAAGAACTCCATGATGTGTTTAACAGCAGTTAGGCACAACTTAAAACAGGGAAATGGAAGAAAACATCCAGAATTATGCAAGAAGGAACAAAAGAATAAAAATACAGAAGAGACTAAAGGGCATATGAAGTACAGTGAGAATATGAAGTACAATGAGAAGGGATAACGTATAATTTGAGTCTCAGAATATACAGAGGGAAATAATGGGTTAGAAAAAATATTTGAATATACATTGACTGAATTCTTACCAAAACTGATGTAATATATTAAGCCATAAATTCAAGAGTGCTTACAAACCCCAAGTAGGATAAATACAAAGAAAGCCACATCTAGACACATCATAGTAAAACTTCTAATAAACAAAGACAAAAAGAAAATATTGAAAGCAGACAGAAAAAAAAAGACCACTTACCATGTCAACAGAAATAATAAGAGACAAAAAACAATAGAATTACTCCTACAAAGTGCTAAGGAAAACAACAACAACAACAAAAAACATTGCCAACTTAGAATTCTATGTCTGGCAATAATGGCTTTTAAGAACAAAGATAAAATGAAAACTTTTTTAGACAACAAAAGTCAAGAGAATTGAAGAGACCCATGTTAAAGGAAGTTTTTAAGAAACAAGTTACTCCAAATGAAGCTTAAAGATGAAAGAAAGAATAAAAATCAAATAAAAGAATAAATATGTGATTAGAGTTCAATGAATATTGACTGTAAAAAGCAATAATGATTACATCTCATAGAGTTTTAAATATCTCTAAACCTATTGATAGGCAGCAACAATAGCATATAAGTCAAAAGGAGGGTAGACTTCAAATATTCTAATGTCCTTGCACTTTACATAAAGAGGGTAAAAACTACCAAGCAGCATTAGCCTTTAATGGGTAATGGATGAATGTTGTAATCTCTCAATCAACCACCATAAAGTTAGTAAAAGTAAAAAAATGGAAAATTCAACTAACATAAAATAAGACAAGAGGCTAGGCACAGTGGCTCATGCCTGTAAACCCAGCACTTTAGGAGGCTGAGGTGGGAGGATTGCTTGAGCCCAGGAGTTCAAGACCAGCCCGGGCAAGACAGCAAGACCCAGTCTCTATAAAAAATAAATAATAAATAAGAAGACAAGAAACAAGAAATATGTACATACATTGGTTGGCATAAGTAGAAAGCTCATGTTAAAATGACAGATTCAAGCCAAATATATCAGCAATTGATTAAATGTAACTGGACTAAATGCCTCAATTGTAGGCAAAGATTGTCAGACTTTATAATTCAACAAAGGTCAACTATAACTGTGACTCTTGTTCACAAGAGTCATTTCAACATGGAGATATTGTAAAAGGATATAAAAAGCAAATGAATTTTAAGAGATATACAGTGCAAAGAAAAACTGAAAGAAAGGTAGTATCACTAAATTAACAGAGAAAAGTATACTTGAAGGCCAAAATTGTCACAAATGAATAAAAGAGAAACTTCATAATAAAAAATGGTTTAATTTGCCAGGTAGCTGTGGCAATTATACATTTATGTGAACCAAATAATATACAAGCTTATGTTATTATTTCAATATCTCACTAAGAGTTTTTCATCATACCTTGCAGTATAAGCAGACAAAAATAATCAGAAAAAGTTATGGACAATCTGAACAACACATTTATAAATGTGACTTAATTGTTATCCTACTTAACAACTGTAAAATACACTTTTTTTTTCAAATACACATGAAGTAGTTATAAAACTTGACCATATTCTGGGTCATAACACAATTCTCAACCAATGTCAAAGAACTGAAATCACCTCATCTGACAAATGATGATTTTATTTCTTCCTTTATAATTGTATAACTTTTATTACTTTTTCTAGCCTTATTAAGTTGCTTAGTGAATTATTGAAAAGAGGTTGTAGAGGGCAAGTTTGTTACATTCCCAATCTCAAAGAGAAAATGTGACATATTATTTATAACCAGAAGAGAAATTTAATTTTTACTATTTTTTAAAAAGTTATTATCATAATGTATAACACATGCACAAGTGTACCAAATATAAATATGCCATTCAGTGAATCATCACAAAGAAAACACTTGTATAAGCATCACACAGGAGAAATAGAACTTTCTAGCACCCTTGAAGTCCCCTTGAGCTCTTCCTTTTCTCCAAGGTAACCAGTATCCTAACTTCTGAAAGTATGTATTCCTTTCGTGTGCTTTTAAACTTTATGTAGATGGAATCATACATATGTATTCTTTTACCTGGCTTTAAAAAACTCATTGCAACATCAGAAAAATATAAGCTGAGGAGTATTCTTTAAAGTAATCTCTAGTCTTCAAGTGTGTTAACATCATAAACGTCAGGGGAAAACTGAGGAATTATTCCAGAGCAAAGGAAGCTAAAGAGACCTAACTAATAAATGTTTTCTTGGATTAGCTCCTGGACCTATGCAGATATTATTGGAACAATAGGCAAAAATTGAAGGGGGTCTGTGGATTAGATGGTATTATTGTACTAATGTTAATTTCTAGATTTTGGTGATACTTTGGTTGTATGAAAGATTGTTTGTTTGTTTGTTGAGATGGGGTCTCGCTCTGTCACCCAGGCTGAGTGCCGTGGTACCATCACAGCTCACTGCAGCCTTGACCTCCTGGGCCCGAGCCATCCTGCCACCTCAGCCTCCTGAGTAGCTGGGATACAGGCGCATGCCACCAGGCCAGGATAATTTTTGTATTTTTTGTAGAGATGAGGTCTTGCTTCATTGCTGAGGCTGGTCTAGAACTCCTGGGCTCAAATAATCTGCCCATCTCGGCCTCCCAAGGTGCTGGAATTACAGGCATGAACCACCACCTGGCCACTATTTTCTTCTTCTTCTTTTTCTTCTTCTTCTTCTTCTTCTTCTTCTTCTTCTTCTTCTTCTTCTTCTTCTTCTTCTTCTCCTTCTCCTTCTCCTTCTCCTTCTCCTTCTCCTTCTCCTTCTCCTTCTCCTTCTCCTTCTCCTTCTCCTTCTCCTTCTCCTCCTCCTCCTCCTCCTCCTTCTCCTCCTCCTTCTCCTTCTTCTTCTTCTTCTCATACTGAAGTATTACAAAGCCATGGGGCATTATGTGTGCAACTTGCTCTCAAGTGGGGTGTGTGTACGTGTGTGTGTGTGCACATAGAGAGGAAAAGAGAATAGAAATTATAAGGTACATGAAGTAAAATGTTAATAAGGAATCTCTGTGGAGAATATATGAGGTCTTTATATTATTTCAAAATGAAAATGAAAATAAAGCATTATAACATGAGCAACTTCCAATGGTATTAAAAATTCACCTGCCTTCAAGGTGTTCATAGTCAAAGACCGGAGTGGAGAGAGCAGATGAGTACTGGGCAGTGACATCTGAGGACAACTACTCTGATAGGGCAAAGCACTTACTGTGTGTGCCAGGACCACAGAGGAGACAGACTCAACGCATCCACTCAGGGCATGGAGGCTTCCTCACAGAATTAATGGTTGACCCAAGCCTTACAGGAGGTCATAATCTGGAGAAAGACGAAAAGGGTGAACTGAGCAGAGGAACGTCATGTTTAAAGGCACGGAGAAAGGAGAGAATCTGGTGAGTTTGGGAAGCTGTAAATGGCTGTCCATGGCTGGGACCCAGGATCCATGTGTGGAGGCACCAGAGCATGAAGCAGCCTGGACTTTATCCTGAAGATGATGGTGCATAACAGGGTGTTAGATCTAGAGTGGACATAACAATTACTACGCCAACCCCTTCCATATATCCTCTGTGAAACAGAGCTTTTACCACCACTATGCAATTACTTGTCTACAAACCCTCCACGTGATTGCTGACACTGAACCATACATTAATTTATGACCACAAATATAAATGAAAAAATTAGCTTGGGATAAATGCAATTTTTTTTGAGACAGGATCTCGCTCTCTCACCCATCCTGCAGTGCATAAATGCATTTAAATAGTGAATGCCATAAAAAGAAATTTTCAGGAGGAAAACAATGCATGGAAAGAAAAGCTCTAGCTATATTTCAAGTTAACAAATACGGAAAAAGCGATCTTAAGAATTAATAGCCTCATTATATATTAATACTTCTAAAACTAAGCAAATTTGAAAAAACTTGGTTGGCTTTGTTTAGTAAATCAAAGTATGTAGTGTTGTAAAAGAATAGGCATTTAAAGAAAATATATCTTTACTAAAATCCAAATGGGGAAAATATGCAATGCACCAAATTCTAAAGGATGTATGATGGTTCAATCAAAGGAACATGGAAGTTACAAGGCAGCTGAGTTGAAGATCAAAAATGAATTCTTGGCTTAGAGAAGAGGTAATAAAATGACAAAATCATTTTATCTGTGATGTGGTGCATGGTCTTTGGAGACAGACAAATGTGGAGAGGAATACACAAGGTCTCTGTGATCTTTTGCCAGTTGATTATCCAGTTGTCATGAAGGCTAAATGACAAATAGATATACTATCATTAGTCCCCAATAAATATCACTCCCTTTCTCATTTTCTCCATTCATTCCTCTTTCCTCCATTTCACAGCTATATCCTTATTTTCACACATGACCAACAAAAGAGACAGCAAGCAAAACAAAGATCCTCCAAAATTACCTTAAAAGACCCAAAATAAAAAGAGCTCACTCTTCAAATCAAAAGGGACAAAGAAACCATGAAAGGTATTCATTCAAGTGAGGCTTAGAGGCTGTGGGGCGAAGAAATACACGGATGTCCAGAGCTGCCTTATGCAGACAGAGTATTTTGCAAATCTGTTCCAGGCGTCTGCTGAGGTTTCTGCCTCCTTCAGGGAATGTATTGCCGTCATTAATGCACACTGACTGGTATGCTTTCCCTCCAACTGGTTTTGCAGAGAAGTAGGCAGCATGCACCCTCATAGGCAAGATGCAAAAGGAGAGCAGAGAGGCAGGATGTCCATGTATATGCAGAAACCTTGCCCAGAAGATGACTTATTACATTAAAGGTGATCAAGCTTGGGAAGGAACCATGAAAACTCTATTATGCTGTTAGGAATATTCACAGCCAAGTATGTGATAAACTGCACCCCTCCCTTGTTTCTTGCCAAACAGGCTGATGTGCTGTGCTGCTTATGATTTAAAAAAAAAAAAACAACAACAACAGTGTTCTATGGAGCCCATTCTTAGAATGCCAAAGATCATGACAAGTCCCAGATCTTCTGAGCCAACCCAAACCTGGCTGGTCTCAGAGATGGATGATATAGCATCCTGGAGCTGGCCCAGTGTTCCTCTCCAAATGGATTCAGGAAATGCACTGAGCGCTGACAAAGCTTCCTCCCAAGGTTGTGAGGCTGTAATGAGAACACATCCGAATTTCCCCCCAGGGAGGCTGCCAAGAACTCAGAGGAGTGGGGAAGGAGTGTCTGGACCACGGGATGGCTGTGAGGGAGATAAGCTCCAGCCCTCTAGAGTTGTCGATCAGGGATTTAGAGGGACTTAGAGAGAATGAAAGCACTCAGAGAAATAAACCTTTCATAACCATCTTTAGGGCAGGCAGACATAAGAATTAAAGAGTAACAAAGATCTTTGCTCTGACAGAAGAGCCCAGAAAGCTTAAACCATAGCAACCTTGGTAATAAGTGTACCAGATGCTATGCCGAACTCTACATGCATTATCTCATTTAATCTTCATGATGTCCCTGTGATTGGCACTGTTATCATATCCATTTTACAGATGAGGAAACTGCACCTTAGAGAGGTTATGCAACTAATCTAAGACCAACAGCAGTGAGTTTTGAAACCATCACTAGATACTGCCTCTCCATTGAAGATAATCTATTGCCTAACAAGGTGTTTAGCACACTGTAAGCATTCGGTAAATAATTATTAATGAAATAAATAATCAACTAATGTTGAATATGGCAGAATAAGGTCAGCACTGGATTAATGAAGACCTGCACTAACTGGCTGTGTAACTCACGGTAAGTTGCTGGATGTGTCTGGGTCACATTGTCCTCATCTGAAAAGAAGAATTTAGACTATATGCTCCCTGGGAAATATGGCATGATGAATAAGTCATATGGAGAGCCAGCATTTAAAAGAACCCATGCATCAAGTCTAAACCAGAGTCCCCATTGTAATTCTGACCCATGTTCCAGCTATCTGAAATTGCTTCTCTCTCCCTAGAACAGTGATACCTGGGAACTGGACAGACACGCACCTCTTTCTCTCCAGAGCACCTTATGGAATAGTAGCAGAGGGCACTGCCACTAACAGAAGGGCCCTTTATTAGAGCTGCCATTCCATTCTCAGTGACTGCATTCTCCTCTTTGTCTCACTCAAAAAGCACTGTGGCCACTCCTGATTTTAAAGGATCCCACAAAGAATTTTCTTACCCTGGTTCCTGGCAATTGAAGTGCAGAGATCCTTTCTACCAAAGTGATTCCATAATGACAGCAACCATCTATTAGAATGGTCTCAGAGCAAAACTATGTTCTTAAATGCTTTCCGAGTTTCCTCTTCTTTCCGTTAAAATTTCTTTTTGTCATTAAAAGGCATTAAGTAAGAGCTTGGGCAGAACTTGCTGAACTGCAGAATTGGTTGCTTTTGTATCAATTCTTACTGTACCCAGACATTATCCGTATTTCATTCTTTTTTTAGTCACTGTCTGCTTCCAGACCTGTTCATTCTCCTCATCTACCCAGTCTCCATCAAAGCCTGCCACCTCTGGGAAGACTTTTCTGAGTCCCTCAAGCAGATGTGGGCACTTTTTGTAGGAATGAATTATACTTGAGGCTAGAATCCATGATTTCTCCCCTTTGCGTGCTCAGTACCCAGCAGAAGGCCTGATGCAAGGGGGACATAGAATATATATTTGGCAAAAAAAATGCTGAAAGGATGCTTCAAAAAACCAAGTAAAACATTAATAGATTAAATGAAAAGTAAATTATGAGAATATATATTTTTTAGTAATGGTTATCAAAGAGTCTACATCCAGACAATAATTACACTGATGACCACTTTTCCTCTTTAGACTTTATAAAATGTGTGACTTGAACAAGCCCTGTGTAAGTTGAAGCTAAGGACAGATAGTTTATCTAAGAGAGAGAAAGATGGATTTTCTGAAAATCCAAATGCATTTGCATCAGAGCTTACTTTGAGCCTTAACCCAGTTCCAACAAATGGATGAAAGGATCAACCTTTCCATCAACAAGCATCTACAAGAAACAGGCTGCCCATCACTGCCCTAGATCTCAGAGACGAAGTGAGGCCACGGTCAAGTTACGTGCCCCAGATGGAAGGAGACAGTTTAGTCTGAAAGAGTGAAGGCTGAGTTATGAAGTAATTCTTGTTGAAAATAAACCTATACAAGTAATTAAATTTGGAATATCAGTCCTCTCTGACATTGGCCAGTTCTGTGGCCCTATTCAAACAAGATTACGCTCTGAAAAACAGATGCTAGACGAAAAATATGAGAAAGTATAAGAGTCATCTATGTGCTACCCAGGTGGTGTGATTCAGTGGGAAGAGTGACTGTAAATTGGATTAAACCTGGGTTAGAATCCTAGCCTTGCCCCACAGTACCTCTTAGTCATGCCACTTACCTTCTGAACATCATTCTCCTCTCTAGAAGAGTAGAGAAAATAACACTTATTATATATTGTTGAAAGTAGGCAGTTCAGTAAGTGTTACTTTCCTTTCCTCTAGGCAGTAGGCCACTGGAGAAAAGAATTGATAGGGAAACTTTCTAAACGGGGAAAAAATTGGCTAGATTTCCAAGTGGGGAAATTTTACTGTTGGGATAATTTGGTTTTAGAAAGGAATACTGAAGGTAGGAATCCTCAAGAATTGGAATCTCTAGTGAATCACTTTAATTCTACAAATACTTATTGAACACCATAATGTGACAGGTATTGTCCTGAACCCAAGGATACAGCAAGGAACAGAACAATCCCTGCCCTCAGAGAGCTCACAAGCTCTCAGGAAAGATATTCATTAAATGTCTGCATGTGTGATGAGCATTTTGAAAGGGTTCCAGGGAAGCATAGGGGTGCACAAGACCTCATGTATACTGTCAAGGATGGCCTTATCTGAGAAAGATTCGTTGATGCTAATAATGAATGAATAAGTAGGGATACAATGGTCAATTTCACATTCCCCACCACCACTATTCATATGCCACAGATATGTCTGACATTCCTGCTACATGCCAAGCCCTGAAGAGACAGAGATAAAAGAGAAACTATAAAGTCTGTGATCTCCCAAGGCCTCAAACCCCACAGAAGAACAAAAGTAATTGCATAGATGCCAAATAATATCATAAATAAAGGGTTTTGAAAACAAAGGAAGGAATGGTGGATCTGCTCCCGAGGGAGATAATAAGCATGCCAAGGAGGAGATCCAGCATTGTGGTTTGGGTGGCAATTTCCACGCTACTCCCTGAGCTTTTACACTGTGTATATAAGTGAGACCTGCAGTGCCAGCTGGTATTGTTAACAACTCAAGGCATTAATGTAATACAGTGATGCCCTCAGAAAAAAAATAGAGCTGATAAAGAAATTAACGTGTTCAAAAATACACACTTCATCTGCTGACTTGCTCACATTTCCTTCACACATGGTGGGGTTTACTCAGAGCCAGAGAGAATGACCGTAGCAGTAAAGTGAAACTCACAAGTGATAGTCAGGGGAAAGGCCAATCCCCACCCTAGCCTCATTTACTGAGCAACTGGAGAGCTTCCATTTTCAGAGCCCTTTCCAGTCTTCAAAGTATCTTCATATTCCAATTTTATTGGTTCTTCCCAACAAATCCTAAAACAAGGAGTGCAGATCTTTTATTCCCATTATACAGATGAGGAAGCTGAAACTCAGGGTAGATAGGTTCTTTCTAGAGTCATGTGGCTGGAGAGTGCTGAAGGGACTATTAGAACCCAAGTCTGATTTTCGCTTTACTGATCTAATACCCCAGGACAGGGCTTCTCAAACTACAATGTGCATATGTGCCACCTGGGAGCCAATATGCAGAATCTGATTCATAAGTCCGGGGTGGGACCTGAGATTCTGCATTTCCAGCTCTGTGACACCAGCTGGAGAAAACGCATTCTTCCTGATGAAAGATAATCATAGTCTGTGTTTCCCAGATGAAATTTCTTCAAATGGTTATGACAATGGAGGATCCTTCTTATTTTTTCAAAATACCAAATAGTGGTCCCTCAACAACTTCAACCTAAGCAATACTTATTTCCCTGACACTTCAGGGGACATAGACGTCTTCTGTTATAGTTCATCTGTCTCTGTTCTCATCCCCATCTCTCTTAGTCTCTTTCTGCATCTACCTCAGTCTCTGACTCTTTTTCTATTACTCTTTCTCATACTTGACCACCAAACTATGTCCTTGAATGTACAGTGTCAAGTTGAGGTGTTCTCCGATACCAACAATCAATTCTCTGATTCTCCAGGCACTAACTCAAGATATCCAGCAATTCAATTCAATTCTCACACTGCTCAGAGATAGTGCAGATCCCACAGCTTAAGAGCTCAGTCAAACAAGGCTTCCCCCAATTTCAGGCACCAGTCAAAAATCCCAGGCCCCCTGTATTTCTGACTGATTGGTTACAAATTGTACGTTTCCACAACATCTTTCTTATGCTTGATAATTTGCTAGAACAGTTCACCCAACTCAGGAAAGTGCTTTACTTACTATTAGCAGTTTATTATAAAGGATATAACTCAAGAACAGCTAAATGGAAGTGACAAATAGGGCTAGGGATTGTGCTATATAAGTTTGTGAATTATGTAATTTAATCATAACCAAAACCAAAAGAAATACGTGCTATTGAATCCAATAAAAAATTCTGTCTGTCTGAGTTCTGAGTGAATTGATAAAAAGACAAAGGGA